GCATAAGCCACCATGCCCGGCTAGTTTTGTATTTTTAGTAGAGACGGGGTTTCTCTGTGTTGGTCAGGCTGGTCTCGAACTCAGGTGATCCGCCCGCCTCGGCCTCCCAAAGTGCTGGGATTACAGGCGTGAGCCACAGCGTCCAGCCAACGTTTTTAATTCTTAAAACTGTGTTTGAATGAGTGTTGGGTTTTTGTTGTTTGGTTTTCTTTGGGGTAAGGCGGTTATCACCTTACACAAAAAATTTACATCATAATATGAAAATGCCCATTGGTTCATTCAAGGAAAAACATAAAGAATTTCTAACAGAATGGATTAATGGGGTGGAAGAAATTTATCCATTCTCTAAAAATTTTTCAAATCCCAAAAACTTTTTTTTTTCATTTTACAAAATATTTACTTCAAACAGTAGCTGGCATTTTGCATTTAAGAGTTCGACCAAAAGGGACAGAAATATAAATTGCTAATTATTAGCAATGGAAATGAAAATGAATCAGAAGTGACAATAAAGATTTCTAAAATTACAAGTCGATGAAAAATGAATTTACTGTAAATTGGTTAACACAAATCGCTGTAGTAACATATCTGCTATGTGAAATTTTTAAAATAAAAACCAGGGCGGAGAAGGGGAGAAGGAGATCTCTTTCCAAGGCCCACCACCCAAATTCTAATTCTTAGTTCACAGATCCAAATAATAATAATGTGTTGTTCTATGACTTCTAGTATTAAAAGTAAATATAAATTTACTCTGCATATTAAACATTTACATTATTCTAGGACTTCTCCTTTAAATTACGATAGTACACACACAAAAACCTTATTTATCTAATTGCCTTTCGTTGGCACATAAAGACAAAGATCGTTTGCAACATAATCGCGTTCTGATAGGTTTGACCCTCTCTAGTCTTCGTAGAAGGTGGCCAAGGTTTCCGTTACCCCGGCGTCCCTCGGGCACCGCGGAAACGAAACTCCATCAGGCTCCGCCCCACGGTCTGCGGAGTGAGCCAATCAGGGCACAGCCTGCGTTGACCGCGTGCCGGGTGTCATGGCGGCCTGCAGGTACTGCTGCTCGTGCCTCCGGCTCCGGCCCCTGAGCGATGGTCCTTTCCTTCTGCCACGGCGGGATCGGGCACTCACCCAGTTGCAAGTGCGAGCACTATGGAGTAGCGCAGGGTCTCGAGCTGTGGCCGTGGACTTAGGCAACAGGTAAGGAGTGACGTGCGTTCACTGTATTGTCATCTTCTTGTATTGCATTTTTATTTTTAAACAGGAAATTAGAAATATCTTCTGGAAAGCTGGCCAGATTTGCAGATGGCTCTGCTGTAGTACAGGTAAAAAGTCCAGATTTTTAAAATTCATCTTAGGAACTTACCAGCGTTGTTCTTTATGTTTAAGTCAGGTGACACTGCAGTAATGGTCACAGCGGTCAGTAAAACAAAACCTTCCCCTTCCCAGTTTATGCCTTTGGTGGTAAGTATTTGCTGATTTATCTGAACTGTAATATTATATGAACTTTTTTTTATTGCTGCTTCAGGTTGACTACAGACAAAAAGCTGCTGCAGCAGGTAGAATTCCCACAAACTATCTGAGAAGAGAGATTGGTACTTCTGATAAAGAAATTCTAACAAGTCGAATAATAGGTAAGATATTAACATAGAGGCGTTCATCTTCTACGGTTTAATGTGTTTTTTTTTCTTTTGGCAGATCGTTCAATTAGACCGCTCTTTCCAGCTGGCTACTTCTATGATACACAGGTAGATTCTGCTTTAGGTTTTTTAGTTGCCAGCCTTCCAAATCAAATTTTTTCCCTTTTACCAGGTTCTGTGTAATCTGTTAGCAGTAGATGGTGTAAATGAGCCTGATGTCCTAGCAATTAATGGCGGTAAGTATAAAAGTAGAGATTAAAATTATCAGAATTTCGGCCCTGATTTTTCTCCTTTTTTAAGCTTCCGTAGCCCTCTCATTATCAGATATTCCTTGGAATGGACCTGTTGGTAAGTTAGGATTTAAAAGTAAGAAATCATATTAAACAGTTGCCAATATTCTAATACATTTTAGGGGCAGTACGAATAGGAATAATTGATGGAGAATATGTTGTTAACCCAACAAGAAAAGAAATGTCTTCTAGTACTTTAAATTTAGTGGTTGCTGGAGCACCTAAAAGTCAGATTGGTAAGTTGTTTTAAATACCACATTTGTTCTGGAGTCATTTTTTTTTTCTTTTTCCTTTAAATAGTCATGTTGGAAGCCTCTGCAGAGAACATTTTACAGCAGGACTTTTGCCATGCTATCAAAGTGGGAGTGAAATATACCCAACAAATAATTCAGGGCATTCAGCAGTTGGTAAAAGAAACTGGTGTTACCAAGAGGACACCTCAGAAGTTATTTACCCCTTCGCCAGAGATTGTGAAATATACTCATAAGTAAGAACATCTGTGCAAATGAAAATATGAAAATTATGCTAACATTTATTTTCTGCTTAAATAGACTTGCTATGGAGAGACTCTATGCAGTTTTTACAGATTACGAGCATGACAAAGTAGGTATACCTGAGTTTTGTCTTCCATAATTTATGTAATAACTGAACCTCAACTTTCTTTTAGGTTTCCAGAGATGAAGCTGTTAACAAAATAAGATTAGATACGGAGGAACAACTAAAAGGTAAATTTTATTTTATTTTATTTTATTTTTTTAATCTTTGTTTTGGTTTGTCTTTTTTCTATAGAAAAATTTCCAGAAGCCGATCCATATGAAATAATAGAATCCTTCAATGTTGTTGCAAAGGAAGTTTTTAGAAGTATTGTTTTGAATGAATACAAAAGGTAAACATACCCTTTTTTGTTGAAATTGAAGTACTTAATGTACTTATTTCCTATATCACTATAGGTGCGATGGTCGGGATTTGACTTCACTTAGGAATGTAAGTTGTGAGGTAGATATGTTTAAAACCCTTCATGGATCAGCATTATTTCAAAGAGGACAAACACAGGTAATTTATATAAAAAGCTCTAATTATTTGCTTTAAAGCCTGAGGAATTCTTTTTCTTTTTTAGGTGCTTTGTACCGTTACATTTGATTCATTAGAATCTGGTATTAAGTCAGATCAAGTTATAACAGCTATAAAGTAAGTTATGTTTTTAAGATGTTTGTTACGTTGATGTTTTTAATATTATGCCTTTTATTTTTAGTGGGATAAAAGATAAAAATTTCATGCTGCACTACGAGGTAAGGTGAATTTTTTTCCTCAAAATTTTATTTATATGTGTGTTTGTGTTTTTTTTTTTTTAAGTTTCCTCCTTATGCAACTAATGAAATTGGCAAAGTCACTGGTTTAAATAGAAGAGAACTTGGGCATGGTAAGTACAGGTCTGTAAACTTAATACGGTATTTTTTTACTTATTGTTTTCTATTCTAATTTAGGTGCTCTTGCTGAGAAAGCTTTGTATCCTGTTATTCCCCGAGATTTTCCTTTCACCATAAGAGTTACATCTGAAGTCCTAGAGTCAAATGGTATGGTATTGAAATACTTCTTTCATAGTAGATTAATATAAAGCAGTTATTTTTCTTTCTATAGGGTCATCTTCTATGGCATCTGCATGTGGCGGAAGTTTAGCATTAATGGATTCAGGTAAAAGAATTATGTCTCAAAACTGCTGATATTTACCCACAGTTGTTCTTTTTCCCAATTATAGGGGTTCCAATTTCATCTGCTGTTGCAGGCGTAGCAATAGGATTGGTCACCAAAACCGATCCTGAGAAGGGTGAAATAGAAGATTATCGTTTGCTGACAGATATTTTGGCAAGTATATTCTCGGTTTCAAATATTTAATAAAACTATGTCATAACTTTTTAAATTCCTGAAGGGAATTGAAGATTACAATGGTGACATGGACTTCAAAATAGCTGGCACTAATAAAGGAATAACTGCATTACAGGTATTTTTAAAACCCATTTTGTTTCATTTTTGATTTATATAATTGTTTGACTTTTCCATATTAGGCTGATATTAAATTACCTGGAATACCAATAAAAATTGTGATGGAGGCTATTCAACAAGCTTCAGGTGAGCTAGTGTGCTTGATTCTCCCTTCATTCGTAGTTATAATTTTTGTGTTTTTCTCTTCTAGTGGCAAAAAAGGAGATATTACAGATCATGAACAAAACTATTTCAAAACCTCGAGCATCTAGAAAAGAAAATGGACCTGTTGTAGGTAATACATTAAAATTTTAGTGATCGGCTGGGTTGTTTATATATTTGTCTGTATTACGTTCCAGAAACTGTTCAGGTTCCATTATCAAAACGAGCAAAATTTGTTGGACCTGGTGGCTATAACTTAAAAAAACTTCAGGCTGAAACAGGTAAGAGTTGTATGAAGTTTGGGGTTTTTTAAAACTTTAATATGTTACATTTTGTTTTTAAAAGGTGTAACTATTAGTCAGGTGGATGAAGAAACGTTTTCTGTATTTGCACCAACACCCAGTGCTATGCATGAGGCAAGAGACTTCATTACTGAAATCTGCAAGGATGATGTAAGTATAGATCATATTAATTACGTATCATATATGAATCTTATGGCTTATTTTGCACTTACAGCAGGAGCAGCAATTAGAATTTGGAGCAGTATATACCGCCACAATAACTGAAATCAGGTAATATCAAGTAATATACTATGCTGAGCATTTTTAACCAGGCTTACTATTTATTTTTTTGTAGAGATACTGGTGTAATGGTAAAATTATATCCAAATATGACTGCGGTACTGCTTCATAACACACAACTTGATCAACGAAAGGTAAAAAGACAGATGTTATTGTTATTATTTTTAACAACTAATAGATTAACATTTTTTTTTCCAGATTAAACATCCTACTGCCCTAGGATTAGAAGTTGGCCAAGAAATTCAGGTATTTGTATTCCACCTTTTAGCCTTGAAGTTACTTTAAAGGAAGATCTGTTTCTTTAACACAGGTGAAATACTTTGGACGTGACCCAGCCGATGGAAGAATGAGGCTTTCTCGAAAAGTGCTTCAGTCGCCAGCTACAACCGTGGTCAGAACTTTGAATGACAGAAGTAGTATTGTAATGGGAGAACCTATTTCACAGTCATCATCTAATTCTCAGTGATTTTTTTTTTTAAAGAGAATTCTAGAATTCTATTTTGTCTAGGGTGATGTGCTGTAGAGCAACATTTTAGTAGTATCTTCCATTGTGTAGATTTCTATATAATATAAATACATTTTAATTATTTGTACTAAAATGCTCATTTACATGTGCCATTTTTTTAATTCGAGTAACCCATATTTGTTTAATTGTATTTACATTATAAATCAAGAAATATTTATTATTAAAAGTAAGTCATTTATACATCTTAGAAAAAATTACATAGTTTTGTTTTTACAATTCTGAAATATATGAAAAACTTAGATAGAATATGTCATATGTTATTATAACAGATCTCTTCCTACATCTTATTTTTCTTCTTTGTATACAGTAGTGACAGTTTACCTTCAGTCATCCTACAGGTCACCTCTGTGCCCAACAACTTTACTTGCCTACAACGGTTCACAAACTGGAACAGGCCATATTCAAAGCCAGTGCCTATTTCTTCAGAACTGTTAACAGATATAGTGAGTTGAGGGAGCTAATCTGATACACTTTTGATAATATAATGCCTTTCAAATTAGTTACCAAATCATAAACAGAGTGGAATAAATATAAATGAGATTCTAACTAGGATGAATGTGGTAGTAATGATGTATATTTTTCAAATTTACCTAAACAGAAAGATTATTGGCTAAGGCAGGCGGATCATGAGATCAGGAGATCGAGACCATCCTGGCTAACACGGTGAAACCCCGTCTCTACTAAAAGTGCAAAAATTAGCCGGGCGTGGTGGCGCATGCCTGTAATCCTAGCTACTCAGGAGGCTGAGGCAGAAGAATCACTTCAACCCAGGAGGTGGAGGTTGTAGTGAGCCGAGATTGCGCCATTGCACTCCAGCTCAGGCAACAAGAGCAAAACTCCGTCTCAAAAAAAAAAAAAAAATTGTTTACTTATCAAATTGAACTAGGTCAATTTGAATATGTGTATTGCTCTAATGTATGGAAGTTCTTAGTATAAGAGCTGAAGGATCATGACTTTCGGTTAATAGATGTTTGAAATAGATGTTTAGAGGTTACTGATACACATGTCAAGTTGTTCATTCCCATCATTTAAAATATCACCTTATAATTCCACAGAAAAGTAAATGGTATGTGGACGTCATAATTTAGAATGTGTAATCTTTTTTAAAATCTTATAAAAATACACTGGACTCAGTGGTACGTGCCTGTAGTCCCAGCTACTTGGAAGGCTGAAGTGGGAAGGTCACTAGAGCCCAGAAGTTCGACACTGTAGTGTGCAACAATCATACCTGTGAATAGCTACTGTACTCCAGCCTGGGCAACATAGCAGGACTCTTATCTCTAAAAAAAATTTTAAATCTTATAAAAATGTAGGTATATCTGGCCAGGCATGGTGGCTCACACCTGTAATCCCAACACTTTGGGAGGTCAAGGCGGGTAGATCACCTGAGGTCAGGAGTTCGAGACCAGCCTGGCCAACATGGTGAAACCCCATCTCTACTAAAAATACAAAAATTAGCTGGGTGTGGTGGCGGGCGCCTGTAATCCCAGCTACTCAGGAGGCTGAGGCAGGAGAATCTCTTGAACCTGGGAGGCAGAGGTGGCAGTGAGCTGAGATCGCACCACTGCACTCCAGCCTGGGCAAAAAGAGTAAAACTCCATCTCAAAAAAAAAAATGGTGGGCACAGAAGCTCATGCCTGTAATTCCAGCACTTTGGGAGGCCGAGGCGGGTGGATTACATGAGGTCAGGAATTCAAGACCAGCCTGGCCAACACGGTAAAACCCCATCTCTACTAAAAATACAAAAATTAGCTGGGCATGGTGGCAGGCACCTGTAATCCTAGCTACTCGGGAGGCTGAGGCAGGAGAATCACTTGAGCCTGGGAAATGGAGGTTGCAGTGAGCCGAGATTGCGCCATTGCACTCCAGCCTGGGCGACAGAGCAAGACTCCGTCTCCAGAAAAAAAAAAAAAAAAGGTAAATTCATGACTCAGGGTTAACTAGTTCATAAAATATTACAAATTTATCTGGCTAAACCAAAGATTTTTAAGTCAATAAACATTGATTATATATCTATTGTGTGTAAAATAGCATGTTAGGCAATGTTGATATACTTCTGAAATATTAAAGATTAATTGAAAATGAAAGATTAAATTTATTTGCTTTCTACACTTGATATCGACTATTATTTAATAACAGTAACAAAAG